ATTTTAATTTTGTAGAGATGAAGGTCTCACTATGTTGCCCAGGCTGGTCTTGAACTCCTTCAAGCCATTCTCCCGTCTTGGCCTTCCAAAGTGCTGGGATTACGAGTTTGAGCCACCGCGCCTGGCATGCAAAGAGTCTTTCCCCCTCCCTATCTCTAAAAGTCTTTCAAGGCCCAGCTCAAGAGCCAACCCCACTGCCATAAATGCCCCTTCTCTGATTCTGAGCTCCTCAAATCCTTACTCTTCTGTAGTATTTATCTCACACGCAGAATCAGAGTTGCTTCATGCATGGTTTCTCTCCCTCTCCCGTTAAGACATGGGAGAGGGAGGGCCAAAAGCTTGATTCTCACTAGGGCCTAAGGAACCTTATTTAGCCCACCCAGTCTCTGGCACATAGTATGTAAATATGCTGGCACATAGTATGTAAATATAGATAAATGCAAGAAAGTTGCACTCCCAGCTCCTCGGTGGGCCCTATCAACAGGGCATTCTCTAAAGTCATCAACTGAAGACTGCTTCCCATCCACCCATCCATCCATCCATCCATCCATCCATCCAGAATATGCCTCAACCCCACTGGGTGGAGGTTGGGTCGGCACGCGCCCCCTAGGCCGTTTTGTACGGTTTTATACCTCCAGCCCTCGCAGTTGCGGCTGGTAGAGGATGGCAGAGGTAGGTAGACGATGCAAGTCAAAGGGCACACTCTTCCGCCGCGTAGGATAGGACTCTGTTCGGACGAGTGACCCTGCCCATTCCCAGAATACAGCAACTCTTCAGCCGCCTCTCACCTACATGAGAGGGTGGGGACTCTTCCTGACCGGCGCCCCGGCTGACCAATACCTGATCCAGATCAAGCGAATTAGCCAATGGCTGCGGGTCAGTAATAGGGGCGGGGCATGGTTGCTAGGGCCGAGCTAGTGGGGTGAGGCGAGAGGCTCTGGAAGAGACTCGGTGGTTGCTAAGGCGGGAGGTCACAGAGCGCGGCGCAGGGATTGGGCCGTGTTGGGGGAGGTGTGTGGTGATTGGGCGGCGCCCAGGAGGCGCCCGGGTGAGGCACGGGTGCGCAAGCGGGAGTTCCGGCTGGAGACCCGTGCTCTGGGCCGGCGCCTTCACCATGGCCTCGGCAGAGCTGGACTACACCATCGAGATCCCGGATCAGCCCTGCTGGAGCCAGAGTATGGAATGAGGGTTGGGTCCAGGCGCGGGGTCTGGTGTTGACAGTCCACATCTGTGTTTCAGAGAACAGCCCCAGCCCAGGTGGGAAGGAGGCAGAAACTCGGCAGCCTGTGGTGATTCTCTTGGGCTGGGGTGGCTGCAAGGACAAGAACCTTGCCAAGTACAGTGCCATCTACCACAAAAGGGTGAGTACTCTGGTGCCCTCTCCCCTGGGCTGTCTGTGAGGACTGACCAGGCCTCTCTCCCCAGGGCTGCATCGTAATCCGATACACAGCCCCGTGGCACATGGTCTTCTTCTCCGAGTCACTGGGTATCCCTTCACTTCGTGTTTTGGCCCAGAAGCTGCTCGAGCTGCTCTTTGATTATGAGATTGAGAAGGAGCCCCTGCTCTTCCATGTCTTCAGCAACGGTGGCGTCATGCTGTACCGCTACGTGCTGGAGCTCCTGCAGACCCGTCGCTTCTGCCGCCTGCGTGTGGTGGGCACCATCTTTGACAGCGCTCCTGGTGACAGCAACCTGGTAGGGGCTCTGCGGGCCCTGGCAGCCATCCTGGAGCGCCGGGCCGCCATGCTGCGCCTGTTGCTGCTGGTGGCCTTTGCCCTGGTGGTCGTCCTGTTCCACGTCCTGCTTGCTCCCATCACAGCCCTCTTCCACACCCACTTCTATGACAGGCTACAGGACGCGGGCTCTCGCTGGCCCGAGCTCTACCTCTACTCGAGGGCTGACGAAGTAGTCCTGGCCAGAGACATAGAACGCATGGTGGAGGCACGCCTGGCACGCCGGGTCCTGGCGCGTTCTGTGGATTTCGTGTCATCTGCACACGTCAGCCACCTCCGTGACTACCCTACTTACTACACAAGCCTCTGTGTCGACTTCATGCGCAACTGCGTCCGCTGCTGAGGCCATTGCTCCATCTCACCTCTGCTCCAGAAATAAATGCCTGACACCTCCCCACAACCTGCAATCTGTCGGGCACTCTTCTCGTTCAACTCCCTGTAGCCCTTTGGGACTTTGCGGTCCCCTAAGTAGAAAATTCCTATGGGCCTGTCTCCTGGGGGCCTCTGTCTGCTGGTGGTCTGCTTACCACAGAATCCTAAGGGGCAGGAGTGCCTGGGCATGTGTCTGTGGGAGCCTTGCAGTCAGTTGTGTTTGGACAAGTGCAACAGTCAGGCTGCTGATTCCTGTGGCATGCAGGCTGTAGAGGTTGACAAATGGAGGGGGGTGTTGAGGGTGAGCCCTAGTTGATTTTTTAAAATTTAAACTCTGGTAAGAACATTTAATATGAGACCTACTCTCTTTTTTTCTTTACTTATTTATTTATCTATTTATTTCAAGACAGGGTCTCACTCTGTCACCTAGGCTGGGGTGCAATGGTGCAATCATGGCTCACTGCAGCCTCAACCTCCCAGGCTCAAGTGATCCTCCCACCTCAGCCTCCCAAAGTGCTAGGATTACAGGCATGAGTCACCGCGCCTGGCCAAGATCACCTAACAAAATTGTAAGTGTGTACGATACTTAAAATTTAAGAGATTATGTGCACGGCAGACCTCTAGAACTGAATAGTCTTGCATCTTGCATAATTCAGAACTTCATCATCTTGCATAACTGAAACTTTGTGCCTGTTACCAGAGTTGAGTTTTGATTCCTTGAATGGAAGGTGACCTTTGTGGGGAGATGCCAGAGGGAAGGTATATCGGTCAGGGGTAGCGTCAGGCTGCGGATAGGGGCTATGATCTTTGCTCCAGCAGGGCGAAGCCCTACAGTGTAAAGTACCATTCACATGGCTCCCACTTGGCAGTTCACTCAGAGAGGCTCCTCTGACCCCATTGCCTGGGAGTCTGAGGTAGAAGCCAGATGAGGAGCTGAGGTTAGGGGCCTGCCTGGCTCTACCACACTTTGCTAGGAAGCCGCTGGGTCTGGGAAAGTTGCAAGCTGAAAGTTGCCAGAGACAGTGGGGGGCAGGAAGGCAGCAGCATTGTAACAGGAGCTGGGATGAGCTAACTCCCAAGCCCTAAAGACCAGAACCAGGGTAAGGGGATTTGGGCTGAAATAGCAAACTCCTTCATCTTCTGGAAGGGAGACCCACTTAGATACTCTCTAGGCAGAAGAGGTGAATTCAGCCTGATAGTTCAGTATCATTGATCATTCTAGAAGTCACTACTGCACAATGTTGGCATATAGTAGGTATTCAATAAATATTTGATTGAATGAGCTTACCGTGGTGATCACGGGGCTTAGGGGGCA